AACAAGAGTGAAACTCCGTCTCAAAAAAAAAAAAAAGAAAAGAAAAGATTTGTGCACTTTACTGTATATAATATCTAGATGTTTAAAATGCAATGGGAGCATAGAGAAAGAAGTACCTAACTCGGAGTAAAGAAATCCTGGCAGACTTCACTGGGAATGTTTGAACTGAATCTTGAATAGGAGCTTGTCCATAGAGGGTCACGGATCTCCCACACAGAGAGCACCACAAAATCCTCAGCAATTTGGTGAGAGTATGGTACAAGATGATAGTGGCCTGGGGCTTGAACAAGAGGCTGAGTGCGGTGGCTCACACCTGTAATCTCAGCACTTTGGGAGGCTGAGGCGAACACCTGAGGTCAGCAGTTCGAGACCAGCCTGGCCAAAATGGCAAAACCCCGTCTCTATTAAAAATACAAACATTAGCCGGGCATGGTGGCAGGTGCCTGTAATCCCAGCTACTCAGGAGGCTGAGGTGGGAGGATTGCTTGAGTGTGGGAGGCGGAGGTTGCAGTGAGCCGAGATCATGCCACTGCACTCCAGCCTGGGTGACAGAGTGAGACCCTGTCTCAAAAAAAAAAAAAAAAAAAAGTTAGACGTCTAGTACAGGAACCATGCAACACATCGAGTCAGCCAAGGGCAAGGTAAGGAGAGTGATGAGGAAAAAGGGGTGGCTGCCCTGCTCGGTGCTGTTCTGTCAAAGAGCCGAAATTCTTCGCGGGGTGGCAGATGAGGACAGGAACAGCTGGGGTGTGGCAAGTGTTGCTGCCTGGGGAGAGCGGAGGGTGAGGTGTTTCTCACGGGTGCATCCAGTGACTCATCAGGACAGCGGAGCTCATGAGGCCATGTCTCCCGTTTCCTGCCTTAGAATCACATGAAAATGAGCAGAGGGTGGGTCATCAGGACAGGGCTCTCCGGGGAGCGGAAGCGCCTTCAATGCAGGCCTGTGGGCAGGGGCGTGGGGGCGCGCACACACACACGCCTGGGTGACCTCTACGTATATACAGAGCCTCCCTGGCCCTCCTGGAAAGAGTCCTGGAAAGACAACCTTCAGGTCCAGCCCTGGAGCTGGAGGAGTGGAGCCCCACTCTGAAGACGCAGCCTTTCTCCAGGTTCTGTCTCTCCCATTCTGATTCTTGACACCAGATGCAGGTAAGCAGAGATGAAAGGGTGAGGTGACGGCCAGCTGCTGCGACTCCCTTTCTATCTGTTCCAGGATGGTGTCCTCTCCCTGCACGCAGGCAAGCTCACGGACTTGCTCCCGTATCCTGGGACTGAGCCTTGGGACTGCAGCCCTGTTTGCTGCTGGGGCCAACGTGGCACTCCTCCTTCCTAACTGGGATGTCACCTACCTGTTGAGGGGCCTCCTTGGCAGGCATGCCATGCTGGGAACTGGGCTCTGGGGAGGAGGCCTCATGGTAAGTGTCCGGGGTTCCCTGAACGTGAACTCTCCCCATCTCAACATTCTTCTCTCTCCTGCAGGTACTCACTGCAGCTATCCTCATCTCCTTGATGGGCTGGAGATACGGCTGCTTCAGTAAGAGTGGGCTCTGTCGAAGCGTAAGCACCAGATTCCACTCTTCTAACACCCAGTCTTAGCTCAGTGTTTCTCCTCCCTCCGCAGGTGCTTACTGCTCTGTTGTCAGGTGGCCTGGCTTTACTTGGAGCCCTGATTTGCTTTGTCACTTCTGGAGTTGCTCTGAAAGATGGTCCTTTTTGCATGTTTGATGTTTCATCCTTCAATCAGACACAAGCTTGGAAATATGGTTACCCATTCAAAGACCTGCATAGTAGGTAAATGGGTGGAGGCTTGGGCTTGGTCTTTTCTGACCCCTGGTCTCCTTATTTTTTGGGATAGGAATTATCTGTATGACCGTTCGCTCTGGAACTCCGTCTGCCTGGAGCCCTCTGCAGCTGTTGTCTGGCACGTGTCCCTCTTCTCCGCCCTTCTGTGCATCAGCCTGCTCCAGCTTCTCCTGGTGGTCGTTCATGTCATCAACAGCCTCCTGGGCCTTTTCTGCAGCCTCTGCGAGAAGTGACAGGCAGAACCTTCACTTGCAAGCATGGGTGTTTTCATCATCGGCTGTCTTGAATCCTTTCTACAAGGAGTGGGTACGAATTATAAACAAACTTCCCCTTTAGGTATCCCTGGAGTAATAATGACAACAAAATTCACTGCAGGTCGGTGGAATGATAGAATGCATTTTAAATCACATTGTAAACTTCCAGGTGATCCATGGATAGGATAAATAACTAAGTTATTATAATTGTTTAGGAATTTATAGTCCATAAAATATCCTCCAGCCAGGGTCTCATTTCAGCTTCTTGACAATCCCATAAA